AATAAATAAATAAATAAATATTAGCCAAACATGGTGGCAGGGGGCTTGTAGTCCCAGCTACTTAGATAGCTGAGTTGGGAGGACTGCCTGAGCCCAGGAGTGTGAGGTTACAAGGAGCTATTACTGCACCACTGCACTCCAGCCTGGGTAACGGAGCGACCTTGTCTCTAAAACAAACAAAACCACTACATTTACTCATCCTTTAAGTACCAACATGTTACCTCCTGTGAGAAAATTTTCCAGAAATACCATTTAACACACTAATAGACATGTCTCTCGATTGCTCTATTGCTGATCAATTGTGTATTTCTCCAAGTTGGCCTCCTAATATACCCCAACCCCTCTTTCTTCAAGTTGGAAGCCACATTTATGTAGCTTGAATATTAAAGTTACGTATGTAAACATTTAAAAGCAGGTGAGTTTGTTAACTTCGGCAAGCTTATCAGTAGACAGGGCCTTCCAGTGAAAAGAGCACTTGACTAGAAATTAGGAGATTTAGGTACTGTCCTAAATCTGTTTCTACCTTACTTTCTCTGGCCTCAGTTTTCTCCCTCATAAAGGAATGTATCTACAGCCCTAGTCTCTGGGTGGCGATTTACGGCTTCTCTGCCTTTTATCTTCATTCTCCGATCCATCCCTCTTCATCTTACAGGTGAGGAAACTGCCATCCAGACATTACATATAACTTAGTCAAGATCCTACACTATTAATTAATGGCTAATGGCAAGGGAATCTTGAGATCCTGTACGGCGGCTGACCCATAAAATCTACCTAGTTCTAAAATTCTTTAACCCACCCACTTAACAAAAACGGAGGTAATAGGTAAACAAAACGCCAGGAAAGATCGCACTTAAAGGAACAAAAGCACCCAAGGAGGAAAAAGAGGCCTGAGATTTCCACGAATTACAAGTGAACTTCCTGTCCTGGGTAAACTTCCGGAATCAACAACAGGAAGACCCAATCAGAATCTTCCTCCGGGAGCCAATGGGAGAGCACATTACAAAGAGCCAATCCCAGCGCCGCTGTCACTGTTATGGTCCTGTCAGGGTGCCGGCGTCGTGGTGCTTGGGTGGTCGCCACCAAGAAGACTTTGGTGGGGTAGTCTCGGGGCAGCTCAGCGGCCCGCTGTGCCCGTTTCTGGCCTCGCTCGCAGCTTGCACGTCGAGACTCGTAGGCCGCACCGTAGGGCGAGCGTGCGGGTCGCCGCCGCGGCCGCCTCGGGGTCTGGGCCCAGCCGCAGCCTCTTCTACCGCGGCCGGTTGGGAGTCGCCGCGAGATGCAGCCTCCGGGCCCGCCCCCGGCCTATGCCCCCACTAACGGGGACTTCACCTTTGTCTCCTCAGCAGACGCGGAAGGTGAGGCTGAGCCCCTGGAAGGGCTATCACCCGTTTATATAGTTTTATCCTCTTTTCTCCTAAGATCTCAGTGGTTCAATAGCATCCCCAGATGTCAAATTAAATCTTGGTGGAGATTTTATCAAAGAATCTACAGCTACTACATTTCTGAGACAAAGAGGTTATGGCTGGCTTCTGGAAGTTGAAGATGATGATCCTGAAGATAACAAGCCACTCTTGTATGTAAAAATAATAATATATATTTTTTGTTGCCTTTTGAGAATTTTTATTTTAAAATTATAGGGAAGAATTGGACATTGATCTAAAGGATATTTACTACAAAATCCGATGTGTTTTGATGCCAATGCCATCACTTGGTTTTAATAGACAAGTGGTGAGAGACAATCCTGACTTTTGGGGTCCTCTGGCTGTTGTTCTTTTCTTTTCCATGATATCATTATATGGACAGTTTAGGGTAAGTATATCTTATTTTATACAAATTCTAAAAAAATATTAATTGCATGATTTTTCCCCCTAAGGTGGTCTCATGGATTATAACCATTTGGATATTTGGTTCACTAACAATTTTCTTACTGGCCAGAGTTCTTGGTGGAGAAGTAAGTAGTTTATTTTGAAAATAATCTTCCTTTGATATTTATTTGAAATTTTCAAAATTCACAGGTTGCATATGGCCAAGTCCTTGGAGTTATAGGATATTCATTACTTCCTCTCATTGTAATAGCCCCTGTACTTTTGGTGGTTGGATCATTTGAAGTGGTGTCTACACTTATAAAAGTAAGTTAAGGATTATGTATTACATAGTTTACGCTGCCTTTTGTCTTTTTTCCTTTTTTTAAAGCTGTTTGGTGTGTTTTGGGCTGCCTACAGTGCTGCTTCATTGTTAGTGGGTGAAGAATTCAAGACCAAAAAGCCTCTTCTGATTTATCCAATCTTTTTATTATACATTTATTTTTTGTCGTTATATACTGGTGTGTGATCCAAGTTATACATGAATAGAAAAAGATGGTGTTAAATTTGTGTGTAGGCTGGGAATTCTTGCTGAAGGAATTGGAGAAAACCTGTTGCTGCAAAATTTTACATGTTCCAGATGGAAAGGGAAGTCTAAGCGCTTTTTAAAACAATTTTTTTTTGTATTTAATTAAGCAATTGCAGTTATCTGGGATTTTTGGGTCAGAATTTTAAATTCTGTTTGATTCTCCATATTCCAGTGAATAAAATACAAAAGCATTGTGTTTTTAAGATTGTGTCGATATTCACCTAAAAACTTGTGCCAAAAGCACCTGGATTGGTAATTATATTTCACTTAAAGGGTAAATTTGACAATATCTTGATAATCAAAAGTGCAATTTTTTTCTTCAAAATGTTTTCTCCAGCATCACAGATCCTGCAGATATATATTTATATTTATACATATATATTTATGAAATAATTCTTACTCACAAAATATATTTCTGATAAACATTAAGATATTAAATCTGATGCACAAACTTTTTAATTTGGCCATTAATCTTTTTTATTTAAAAATTTAAATTTGTTTTTAAAATTGTATATAGTTTTTAAAATCTCACACATGCTTCGATACTTCCTTGTTAAGAATTCTTAATAACTACTAAAACTGATTTTTAATAGTTGCTGATATATATTTGGTTTGTTTGGGTATACTTTTCAAAACCATTTTTGAATGTCCAAACATCTGATTTAAAGTTTCTGTTTATCTTTCTGACCAAAGGAGCAAGAGGTATAATGGATATGGCATTCATTAAAATCTTTACTATGTACAAAAACAGTAATATTTACAGCATCAGTAAATATTTTTAAGTGGTACTTCTAAATCATAAAAGTTGGGGAAAGAGACCTTTAAAATCTTGTGGTGTTGAACAATGTTATATGAAGTAGAAAAAATAAAATACTTCCCAGTTGTGTGTTTTGTTTTACAGCACCATGTCCTGTATTACTTGATATTTTAACAAGTATCAGGTACTCTCTAACAAATGTACAGTTTTTGCTAAGGGAAATATTAAGAAATTTTTATCAGTGAAATATTTGTTGCAAATAATTTCATAGGTTTTTAGATACACCTGTAGTTAATATTACTTTGTAAAGTAGGTAAATCATTTTATTTATGTCCATAAAATATCAAATGTCTGTTAACTATTAGCAAATTATTGTATTATCCTTTCTGGTCTCACCTGGAAGAGTTTCCTGCTGTCCTCAGTATGATAACATGGCGACCTCTTGGTATGTATTTCTTTAGCAAACTTACCCATCAGGAAATATCCAGCACCTCTGAAGCAAACCTACAAATGAGTGTGTTATCAAGCCCAGCCGTCTTCCTTTCCCCTAATCCCAAAAGGAAAGAAAGAAAAACTTATTTTAAGCTGCAGAAAAAGTGTGGAGCACTTTTGAGCTAGAATAATGTAGAAAATTACATGTACTGATTTTTTTAAAAACAGGTGAGAAGCACCAGAGGGACAGGACTTCTAGAAGTTAGAATAATATGAAGTAATCAGGAAATATCTATGCCTACAGAAGCAGCAACCGTAAGATAAACATTTGTTACACTTAAGAAATTGCTGAGGTTAATACTTTGTTATAATGGATTATAATATTTGACATTCATAGTGTTGACCCTGGAATCTTTCACAGAAAGCTTGGGGGTCAGGACCAGGAGGTAGAATTTTACAAGGCAATAAATGAAGGTATTTTAAGATCACCTCTATTAAAAAATGGTTTAATTTTTAAAAACTATCATTGCTTTAAGGTATGAATTTTAAAAATCACTTATATGGATCATGTTTACTCCTAATGATATAAGATAAAATGAGGTATTTTTGTTCCAAAAAGTATTTTAAAATAGCATTTAATCTTGGGAACTATCTTACTTAGGGTTTCTATAAATACAAATTACAATGTTTCGAACTCAACCAGTATCATTTTCGTGTGCTAATGAGCAAAGTAGTTAGAACAGATTGTCAGTTTAAAAACAGGATTTGTAGGCCAGGCACAGTGGCTCACGCCTGTAATCCCAGCACTTTGGGAGGCCAAAGTGGATGAGCAGCTTGAGTCAGGAGTTTGAGACCAGCCTGGCCAACATGGCGAAACCCCGTCTCTACTAAAAATACAAAAATTAGCCGGGCGTGGTGGCAGGCGCCTGTATAATCCCAGCTACTCAGGAGGCTGAGGCAGGGAGAATCGCTTGAACCCTTGGAGGTGGAGGTTGCAGTGAGCCAAGATTGTGCCATTGCACTCCAGCCTGGGTAACAGAGCAAGACTCTCTCAAAAAAAAAAAAAAAAAAAAAAAAAACCATGATTTGTAGATGTGTGCAAGACACAGTACTGCTATGGCTAATAATGGTAAGATGACCCTAATAATGTCCTCTCCTTGAATTTTTATATAATAATATTTTCTGAGTCATAACTAATTTTTTAAATAATGATTTCCAATCTAATTATTAATTAGAATTTTGTTGTTGTTGTTTGAGACAGAGTCACTCTGTCACCCAAGCTGGAGTGCAATGGCACGATCTCGGCTCACTGCAAGCTCTGCCTCCCGGGTTTGCACCATTCTTCTGCCTCAGCCTCACGAGTAGCTGGGACTACAGGCGCCCACCACCATGCCTGGCTAATTTTTTGTATTTTTAGTAGAGATGGGGTTTCACCGTGTTAACCAGGATGGTCTCGATCTCCTGACCTCGTGATCCGCCCGCCTCAGCCTCCCAAAGTGCCGGGATTACAGGTGTCAGCCACCGCACCAGGCCAGTTCATTAGAATTTTTAAAACAGGCTGGGCATGGTGGCTTACGCCTGTAATCCCAGCAGTTTGGGAGGCCGAGGCAGGTGGATCACCTGAGGTTGGGAGTTTGAGACCAGCCTGACCAATGTGGAGAAACCCCATCTCTACTAAGAATACAAAATTAGCCAGGCATGGTGGTGCATACCTGTAATCTCAGCTACTGGGGAAGCTGAGACAGGAGAATTGCTTGAACCCAGGAGGCAGAGGTTGCGGTGAGCTGAGATCGCGCCATTGCACTCCAGCCTGGGCAACAGGAGTGAAACTCCATCTCAAGAAAAACACAAAATACAAAACAAAACAAAACAAAAAAACAGAACTGGGCCGGGCGCGGTGGCTCACGCCTGTAATCCCAGCACTTTGGGAGGCCGAGGCGGGTGGATCACGAGATCAGGAGATCAAGACCATGGTGAAACCCCGTCTCTACTAAAAATACAATAAATTAGCCGGGCATGGTGGCGGGCGCCTGTAGTCCCAGCTACTTGGGAGGCTGAGGCAGGAGAATCGCTTGAACCCGGGAGGCAGAGGTTGCAGTGAGCCAAGATCGTGCCACTGCACTCCAGCCTAGGTGACAGAGTGAGACTCCGTCTCAAAAAAAAAAAAAAAAAAAATCAAAATCTATATAATTAAGCATTGTTTTTTAAAAAGTAGTTTAGGAAGATTTGTAAAGCTTATGAACCATTGTAAAACCTTATTTCTAAGGTCTGTAAGACAGTTTTATATGTAATAATGTGTCCATTTCCAGGAATTCCCCAAATACTCATACAGCCATTGAGCACCCCAATCCAAAATTCAGAATGCTTCAGATAAGAACATTTTTGAGTGCCGATGTGACACTTTAAAGGAAATGTTCATTGGAGCATTTTGCATTTCAGATTTTTGGATTAGGAAAACTCAACCACTGTATTTCTGCACATATTCCAAAATCTGAAAAAGTCTGAAACCTGAGAAACTCTGGTCCCAAGCATTTTGGAAAGGGTATACTCAATCTGTATTAACATAGACTTCTAAATTAGTGAAAATTTGCATTGAATTAAAATGTGAAGTAAATATTTTTGTTTAAATATTGTTTAAAATTTAGTCATTTAAAAATTTTGTGATGTAACAAAATGTTGAATGAAATAATGCTTCTACAACTTAAAATTATTTTTCATAGTGAACAAAACTAGTTGAATACTTCTAAATATTCATTTTTGTTAGTGCACATTTTATCCAGTTTTAGGCTTTAGGGAATTGTGACCCTTTTTTTTTTTTTTTTTTTTTTTTTGGAGACGGAGTCTTGCTCTCTCGCCCAGGCTGGAGTGTGTGGCGCAATCTCAGCTCACTGCAACCTCTGATTCCTGGGTTCAAGCAATTCTCATGTCTCAGCCTCCCTAATAGCTAGGATTACCGGTGCCCGCCACCACGCCCAGCTAATTTTTTAAATTTTTAATGGAGACAGGGTTTCACCATGTTGGCCAGGCTGGTCTTAAACTCCTGACCTCAGGTGATCCACCCACCTTGGCCTCCCAAAGTGCTGGGATTACAGGCTTAAGCCACCGTGCCCGGCACTTTTGTTTTTAAAATAATATCTTACTTTCATATGATTCTTTCAGACTGTGGTATGGCATTCTGAAGCAAGTCTTAACAGAGCTAAAAATCACCCTTACCCAATTCTCTGCACTGACATATGTACACAAAGTAATATTTTATTATTCTCCTTCATAAATGGTTTCTTTAATTGAACCTTTGAGCCTTATACTATTTTTAAATTTCCCTTTAAAAATTGAATTACAGCCAGGCATGGTGGCTCATGCCTGTAATCCCAGAACTTTGGGAGGCCATGGCAGGAGGATTGCTTGAACCCAGGAGTTGTAGACCAGCCTGGGCAAGATAGCGAGATCCTGCCTCTGAAAAAATCATAATAATACTTTAATTTAGAAAATACCCTGAATTAGAAGTGCTTCATTCCTCATTTGTGTACAGCTGTTCCTCTATATACGAAGGGGATTGGTACCAGAACCACTGCATACCAAATTCCACCCATACTCAAGTCTCACAGTCTTCCCTGCAGAATCCAAGTATACAAAAAGTAGGCCTATCATTTATATGGGTTTTGCATCCTGACAGTACTGTATTTTCAATCCTAGTTTGTTTGGGAAAAAAAAATTGTTTGTATGCCTGGGTACAGTATCATACCTGTAATCCCAGCACTTTGGAAGGCTGAGGCGGGAGGACTGTTTTGTGGCCAGGAGTTCAAAATCAGCCTGGTCGACGTAGTGAGACCCCATCTCTACAAAAGAAAAATTAGCTGGGCATGTGGCACCTGCCTGTGGTCCCAGCTACTCAGGAGGCTGTGAGGCAGGAGAATTGCTTGAGCCTGGGAGGTTGAGGCTGCAGTGAGCCGCGATCACACCACTGCATGCCAGCCTGGGCGACAGAGTGAGACCCTGTCTCAGAAAAGAAAAAAAAAGTAAAAATTGCATGTAAGTTGACCCGCACTATTCAAATTTGTGGTGTTCAAGGTTCAACTGTAATTTCCTAGCAGCATTTTGTGTGTTTGAGAATCTCTTGACACTCTTCAAGTAAATCCCTAAATTACAACTTTGACATCAAAAAAGCTAGACATTCCTACATTTTTGCACTACAATACATAAAAACTCCCATGCTGATCGGTTGTGGGATCGTGCCTGTGAATAACCACTGCACTCCAGCCTGGGCAACATAGTAAGTAAGACCTTGTCTCTTAAAAAAAATACATTCTGAAGAAAGTTCTACTTATGAATACATTTTATTTATAACAAACTGGTGAAAATTTTAGACCAAACCATGTCTTTCTGGGTTGTAGTGATTAAAAAATGGTTAAGAGAATGTTCCCTATACAAGGCATATGTTATTAAACATGAAATTTAGGATTAGTTTTCTCTTTGAAAATTCTTTTGATATGCTGAGGTTACAGTTTGGAGGTTACATTAGAGAAAGAATATAGGGAAGATGGCAGTGGTAAAACATTTCCCTGCTTTACATTTTTATATTGGCAGTATCTTGGTTTCAACTTTTCTATTTTCAGCAAGATATTTGCAAGTTTTTACTTTGAAGATGTTTGGTTTATAGTAGTCCATGCTATACTAATGCTGTTGCTGAGATAATTAAGTTAGATACTAATATGAAAAAGAATATTTGTGTAAAATATTTTGAAGTTGTAATTAGTGTATATACAAGTTGTTAATACTTACGAAAAAAGGAAGCATTCCCACCTGTAATAATTTTGTTAACACTAGACTATCAGTAAATTATCAAGAATAAAAACCTTGGTTTTTCTGTAATATTTGCCACTGAGCAATTTTTATTAAAAACCAAACAGAAGTATTTACACAAGAACAAGTGAAATTACACAAAATGATAATGGGGAGAAATTTCTCATCTGGTGATAAAGGGAAAAAGATAATGTAAAAGCAGATTGCTGCTATTTGCATAATAAGCACTTGTTGAAGAATAAATGATTAAGTTCAATATTTTTGCTCTATTTTATACCTACTCACTTTGGTGGAATTAGTTCTCCATGTAAAGTATCTTTTTAATAGTAAGCACCATTTAATAATGAAACAACTCATATGTTTTGTAATCCTTATGGAGAATTACTTCATGTGATAATTATAGTCTCTTCATGGAAAACAGTAAAAATACTCACGTTTATGATGATGGGCCTAGGTACTAAATTCCTCATTCAATCTTTTTTTACCAAATGGTACTTAATAAAATCTTTTACCTTATAAAAATCTATTTTCGGCCAGGCGCGGTGGCTCACGCCTGTAATCCCAGCACTTTGGGAGGCCGAGGTGGGCGGACCACGAGGTCAGGAGATCGAGACCATCCTGGCTAACACGGTGAAACCCTGACTCTACTAAAAATACCAAAAATTAGCCGGGCGTGGCAGCGGGCGCCTGTAGTCTCAGCTACTCGGGAGGCTGAGGCAGGAGAATGGCGTGTACCCGGGAGGCGGAGGTTGCAGTGAGCCGAGATCGCGCCACTGCACTCCAGCCTGGGCGACAGAGCGAGAATCCGTCTCAAAAAAAAAAAAAAAAAAAAAAAAAAAAAAAATTATTTTCAAAGGATTGTGCTAGTGGTGGCCTGAATAATAAAACATTGAGAAGAAACAGCCTTTGAATTTGGCACCCTGAATGTGAAGGGACAATAGATATTAATCACATATTTATTAACCCCTTCCTGTATGAACCTAGTACTGTGCTGAGTGTAGGGATACAGTGATAATGCAAAAAAGACCCCCAATAGGCCGGGCGCGGTGGCTCACGCCTGCAATCCCAGCACTTTGGGAGACCGAGGCGGGTGGATCACGAGGTCAGGGGATCGAGACCATCCTGGCTAACACGGTGAAACCCCGTCTCTACTAAAAATACAAAATTTAGCCGGGCGTGGTAGCAGGCGCCTGTAGTCCCAGCTGCTTGGGAGGCTGCGGCAGGAGAATGGTGTGAACCCGGGAGGCGGAGCTTGCAGTAAGCAGAGATCGCGCCACTGCACTCCCGCCTGGGTGACAGAGCGAGACTCTGTCTCAAAAAAAAAGACCGCCCCCCCCAATATACACACACCCTGACTTTAATGAGCTTATTTTGCTGGGGACTCAGCCAATTAATTTCACAAATTGTAAAACTATTTCAAGAAATGAGAAAAAGAGGCCTGTGGTGGTAAGCAAGTATATAAAAGAAGCCTTCCTTGAAGCAACGATGCTTAAGCTGAAATCTTAGGGAAAAATAAAAGTTAACTAGGCAAAGAAGGTAGGGAAGACTCTTTCAGATAGAATCGCAGTTTGTGAGTTTGCTTGGGGAAAAAAATTTAAAAATATAAAAAGAAAACCAGTTTGAAGTTTAGTGGTTAATGAAATTGAACAGGTATGTCAGCACCATACCTGACATTCTAGGCCATTCTTTCTTTGTCAGAGCTTTTTTGTTGAGATGGAGTCTCGCTGTCTCGCTGAGGCTGGAGTGCAGTGGTGCAATCTCGGCTCACTGCAACCTCTGCCTCCCAGGTTCAAGTGATTCTCCTGCCTCAGCCTCCCAAGTAGCTGGGATTACAGGTGCCCATCACCACACCCGGCTAATTTTTTTGTTTTTAGTAAAGACGGTTTCTCCATGTAGGCCAAGCGGGTCTTGAACTCCCAACCTCCGGTGATCTGCCCACCTCAACCTCCCAAAGTGCTGGGATTACAGGCGTGAGACACTGTGCCCAGCCTGTCAGAGCTTTTGAGTAGAAATACGGTATCAGAAATGTGCTTTATTTTATTTTATTAGACAAAGTCTTGCTCTGTTGCCAGGCTGGAGTGCAGTGGCGCGATCTTGGCTCACTGCAACCTCTGCCTTCTGGGTTCAAGCGATTCTCCTGCCTCAGCCTCCCGAGTAGCTGGGATTACAGGCACCCACTGCCACACTCGGCTAATTTTTGTATTTTTAGTAGAGACGGGATTTCACCATGTTGGTCTCGAACTGCTAACCTCAGGTGATCTGCCCGCCTTGGCCTCCCAAAGTGCTGGGATTATAGGCATGAACCACTGCGCCCAGCCAGAAACGTGCTTTTAATACTAAAGGCCAAGATATGCAATTATACTCTTGACATATATTCAACCGAAATGCATGTACATGTACCATAAGAGACATATGTACAAGAATGTGCACAGTTAACATTATTCAAATAGCCAAAAACGGGAACATGTCCATCAACACAGAATAGACAAGTTGGTATAATTACACAATGGAATCTTATGCAGCAATGAAAATAAATGAACTAAAGCCGCATACAAAAACATGAAGAATTTCACAAGTATTATGTTGAGTGAAAAAGACAAAGAATTTGTACTGTATTACTTCATTTATATGAAGTTCAAACACAGGCAAAATTAAGCTATAGTGTTTAGGGATGCATACTGAAATGCAGTCTTTTAAAACAGCTTTAGAATTCCTTGGCCAGGTGCGGTGGCTTACGCCTGTAATCCCAGCTCTTTGGGAGGCAGAGGCTGGCAGATCACCTGAGGTTGGGAGTTTGAGACCAGCCTGACCAACATGGAGAAACCCCATCTCTACTAAAAATACAAAATTAGCTGGGCGTGGTGTCGCGTGCCTGTAATCCCAGCTACTCTGGAGGCTGAGACAGGAGAATCGCTTGAACCTGGGAGGTGGAGAGTGTGGTGAGCTGAGATGTCACCATTGCACTCCAGCCTGGGCAAGAAGAGCAAAACTTCGTCTCAAAAAAAAATAAAAAAATAAGGCTCCAAGCGCTGTTGTGAGGGTTAAATGAACTAGATAATTAATGTAATAAACAGAATAGTTTTGGCATTCAACAAACATTGGCTGTTATTATATTAGCTATTAAAAATTTAAGTCATTTAGGTCAATGAAACAGGAGGGTTTCCAGAATTATACCCAATTAATTATACATGGGAAGGTGATGAAGGTAGCATGTCAAATTGGTATAAAAAGATGGAATATTAAATAAGTGGGGATACTGTATCAGATAGGAACATATTTGGTTGCAAGAAACAAAAATTCCTGTGATTACTAGCTTCACTGTGAGTTTATTTTTTCACGTAATAAATCCAAGGTTACATAATCCATAACTGATATGGCAGTTTAACAGTGTTATTAAGAACTCAAGGTCCATTTATTGCTCTATTCTGCCATCTTTGGTGAGTGGCTTTCATCCTCATTGTCTCAGAAAAGTTATTTCACCTCTAAGTATTACATCTACATTTCAAGCAGGAAGAAGATGAAGCTTAAGAGACCAAATGGAGCATGTCAGTCAAAGGTGTCCTTATTTAAAATCTCTGGAAGCCCCACTTAGTGGCTTCCATCCATGTCTCATGGGACAGAACTGAATCACATAGCCATCCCTTGCTGTAAGAGAGTTGGGGAAAGTATTTTAAGCTGGGACATCCCAGCCCTGAGTGAAGTCAGGGATCTGTTAGGAAGAATGGATGCTAGGTAGGTAAATGGCAATGTCTGACAAAGACATGGTAGGCCAGTCTGAAAAATGTAAAGCTGGGCTGCGCGCGGTGGCTCACGCCTGAAATCCCAGCACTTTGGGAGGCCGAGGCGGGCGGATCCTGAGGTCAGGAGATCGAGACCATCCTGGTTAACGTGGTGAAACCCCGTCTCTACTAAACATATAAAAAATTAGCCGGGCTTGGTGGCGGGCGCCTGTAGTCCCAGCTACTGAGGCAGGAGAGTGGCATGAACCCGGGAGGCGGAGATTGCAGTGAGCCGAGATCGCGCCACTGCACTCCAGCCTGGGTGACAAGGCAAGACTCCGTCTCAAAAAAAAAAAGAAAAATATAAAGCTGGATCTATACCTCACTCCTTATACCAAAGTACATTACCCTTGTATCAAATATTTTAAAAACTGGAATAAGCTTTTCATATAATCTTTGAGAAGATGGGGCTTTCAAAGCGTTAAATGAAACACAGAAGCCATGGCCAGGCACGGTGGCTCATGCCTGTAATCCCAGCTCTCAGGGAGGCAAGAGGCAGGAGCATAGCTTGAGCCCAGGCGTTCAAGACCTGCCTGGGCAATATAGCGAGACCCCGTTCTCCCCAAAAAGGAAAAAAAAAAAAAAACCAAAAAAAAAAAAAAAGTATAAAGCACAGAAGCGAAAGGAAAAGTGATGAAGACACTTGAAGACCTGTCATTTAAAATGATTCTACAGGAAAAAGATGAACTACAAATTGGGGAAAAATATTTGTAGGACTTATGTAGACAAAGGACTAATTTTCTTAATAAAAACATTTATCAGTAAATTTAAATGGGCAAAGGAAATACTTGGACAATCATATCATGTATGTAATATTAATATTTATAAATCAATAAAATGGGCTAGGGATATAAATCAGCAATTCAAGGGGAGGGTAAAAAGACCAACTAATATATGTAAAGATGCACAAATTCATTCATGATTAAATGTGAATTAACAACGTTGGCCTCTCGGATTCCCAAAACTTTAAAAGATTAATAATATCCAGTATTGGTTGGGATTATAAGCAGATATGATATTTCACTGATAGAGACCAGCATGACTGTCTCAATTGTTAAACTATTGAAATGCATCTGTGTCAATGGTAAATAGTATTATTGTAAGTACAACACTAAAATTAATAAATTGTGTAAATTCTAATATGGATTAATTTGTCTTTTGTGACAACTATT